TTCCGCCAACGCCGTGGCACTGCCGGGAGCAGGCTGAGCAAACCAGGTGGGAACTCGGAGTTCCCGGGCCTCGGCCGAGCAGGGTCCCGACCCCATCCCCAACCCCCTCAGCCTGGGGATGCAGTGAGGAGCCCGCGCGGCGAGGCTGCGTCGAGGGTGAAGTTGTGCCCACGGGGAAGGCGCCCCGAATGGGGCCAGCCGTGGCTGAGCCTGTTGTCCACGGGCAGCCGGGCCCTTCCATCTGCGCTGCCCGCCTAGCCAGAGTCCCTCAGACTTCTCCTCGCAGGCAGCCGCCGCACATCAAAGGAGCTGTTTATTTGGCTTTCTGAAAAGAAGGGCGAGTGAACAAAGGAGAGCTGGGGGCTAATGTGGGGGAGGCGGGCAGAAGAAGGGGTGAAGAAAAGGGGACATCCTGAGTTCCGAGCAAATTTTTAAAGGTCGGAGGCAACTTTAGGAGCCACCGTTTTATCAGTCCTAAATCTTTTGAAGTGAAAACATTAAAGTGACAAAGTGATTGTTTGTTTTATAGTATCTAATTGGGCTGCTTTGCAGACCTAATGAGATTAGAGGGAGGAATCGTTCGCCGCCGCTGCAGAATAAACTGATACATTACTACCAGCCACAGGTTTTGAAGATTGTACAGCTTGTCTTATTTTCTTTTGTTGTTATTCCTCTGTCTTCCCTCTTTCCTCCTCCCGCTAAATAATTATTTGCTAGTAGACCGTGGGAAAAAAAAGGAGGAAAAAAACTCGAGCAGCCCAGGACTATAATATATATCTATTTATTATATGTCTTTCGGTTAATTCCTGATCTGAGGAGCGCTGTTTTTCACTCCCATGCGAAAGTCACCAGCGGGTAGGGCCTGATTGCTACTTTTCATGCATAGTTTTAGACACAAGAGGGCATTGTGACGTCGCGCCCAGCGGCACCCAGTCGTAGGCCGAGTCCCGCAGCCCCACGTGGGGGCCCCGCGCTCCCATTGGCCAGCGCCGGACGAAGCTGCCACATTATTTTGTTACTTTTCAGTCCCTATTTGGAACTGCTCTCGCGGCAGTTCAGACCTCGTGCTCGTCCCCTTCGCCTGTCTGTGTGTGGTATCCGTAGGTCCGGGGCACTTTTTTTTTTGGTGTGTGTGTGTGTGCGTGCGCGCGTGTGTGTGTGTTGGGTGTGTGTGTTTTGGGGGTTTGCCGGGGCGCGGAGAGGAGAGCCGGGCCGAGGGGAAGGAAGGAAGCCGTAGAGCTCCCCGGTCTCGGGCTGCGTCTCCCCTCCAGCGCTCTCCTGCCTGTGCGCTCCGACGCGGCAGCGGCGGTGGCGCTGAGCGCTCCTCGGTGGGGACGCGGTGCTCAAGCTGGGAGCAGCGAGAACCCTTTGCGGAGGCTTCCCGTGCCCGCTGGACTTAGGATGCCAGGGCGTTTGATTTGCACCTACTGAGCCCGGAGTTCCTCCCCGGCCCTGGGAAGGGCTTGCAGCGGCGGCGGCGGCGGCGGCAGCGGCAGTAGCAGACGGAACAGCAGGCTCTCCTCTCCGAGGGGGGGCGTCGAAGCGCCCGCGCCGGGCTCCCGCCCTCACCCTCCGGCGCTCCTGCGGCCCCAAGCCACCACCTCGTAGCCCGCCTCCTTCCTCTTCTCGCCGCGAGCCCCAGGCCCGGACGCCTCTAGGATCGGACCCGCGCGCCCCGGATGCTTGGGGCTGCCCCGGCGCGCCCCCCTACAGGCGCGACCCGCTGAGTGACCCGGAGGGGGCCCGAGCTCGCCCCAGGAGGGGCCCCCGGCCTCGGGACCCCGCGCCGGACCTGCTGGGGAGCCGACGATGTCCGCGCAGTCCCAGGCATTGACGCGCTCGACGCAGCCCAGGGAAGGCGGCCGGCCGCTGCCCGCCGAGCCCTAGGCGCACAAAGCCCGCGCCCGCCGCCCGGCCCCGGCGCCCGCCGACGACTTTGCCGCCTGCTCCGCGGCTCTTTGTCTCCACTTGGGGCGGGCGCCCGACTCTGGGATTTCGCTGCGAGAACGAGCTGGGGGGGCCGGGGGCGAGCTCTCGGTTTCCCGGCCGCCCCCCGCTCGGGCTCGGCTCCCCCCTCCCCCGCACCTCCCCGGCCCGGGCTCTCGGCGCTTCCACGCTCTCGGAATCACGACCCCTCCCTGCCATGTATCCGCAGGGCAGACATCCGGTGAGTAATTGCAACTCGGTTTATTTAAGCATCCCCTCCCCTGTCTTGTCTTCGCGGGCTCCAGGCTCCCCATCAACCCGGGCAGCCGGGATTTAAATTCACGGTGGCTGAGTCTTGTGACAGGATCAAAGACGAATTCCAGTTCCTGCAAGCTCAGTATCACAGGTAAGGCCGGTGGGGGCCGCCCCGGGGCTGGCCACGCCTGAGCCGGCTCCTCCTGCCCTCGCAGCCTCAAAGTGGAGTACGACAAGCTGGCAAACGAGAAGACGGAGATGCAGCGCCATTATGTGATGGTGAGATGCGGCCGCGGGCCTGGGGGGCGGTTTGTCTGTTAATAGCCATTCTTTTTACTTTTAGTACTATGAGATGTCCTATGGCTTGAACATTGAAATGCACAAGCAGGTAAGTGCTTTTCTCTTTTAAAAATATATTTCCTGAGCTTCATGTGGTCTCCTTGCCTTTGCAGACAGAGATTGCGAAGAGACTGAACACAATTTTAGCACAGATCATGCCTTTCCTGTCACAAGAGGTAAGACCTTCTTTTATTATTTCTTCCTTTTCGCTGCATCTAACGCACACCCTCTTCCCTCCAGCACCAGCAGCAGGTGGCGCAGGCAGTGGAGCGCGCCAAGCAGGTCACCATGACGGAGCTGAACGCCATCATCGGGGTACGTGGACTCCCCAATCTGCCTCTTACCGTGTGTATAGCCCTTTTATTCCTCTCATTTATCTCAGCTGTACTCACCACCGACTTCATTGCAGCAGCAGCAGCTCCAGGCGCAGCACCTCTCCCATGCCACACACGGCCCCCCGGTCCAGTTGCCACCCCACCCGTCAGGTCTCCAGCCTCCAGGAATCCCCCCAGTGACAGGGAGCAGCTCCGGGCTGCTGGCACTGGGCGCCCTGGGCAGCCAGGCCCATCTGACGGTGAAGGATGAGAAGAACCACCATGAACTCGATCACAGAGGTGCGGCTGGGCTGGGGCAGAGGGTGGGGCGGCTTCCTCCTGTCCTGGCCTTCTTTCCCCAAAGAGAGAGAATCCAGTGCGGTAAGTGTTGGCACTCTGGAACCCGGAGGGGTGTTTTAACCCCGAACCCTCTTTTTCCTTCCAGAATAACTCTGTGTCACCCTCGGAAAGCCTCCGGGCCAGTGAGAAGCACCGGGGCTCTGCGGACTACAGCATGGAAGCCAAGAAGCGGAAGGCGGAGGAGAAGGACAGCTTGAGCCGATACGTACGTCCAAGGCGCCATGGCACCACTGGGGTTACTGACCAGTTGGCTTCTCTCTTGGTTGCAGGACAGTGATGGAGACAAGAGTGATGATCTGGTGGTGGATGTTTCCAATGAGGTATGGGCAGGCCCGGTCGCAAGGGGGCTCTTTCAGTGCATCTCTGCATCACTTGTGTTTTCAGGACCCCGCAACGCCCCGGGTCAGCCCGGCACACTCCCCTCCTGAAAATGGGCTGGACAAGGCCCGTAGCCTGAAAAAAGATGCCCCCACCAGCCCTGCCTCGGTGGCCTCTTCCAGTAGCACACCTTCCTCCAAGACCAAAGACCTTGGTCATGTATGTGGGGTCTGGGTGGAAGGGAGTGGGAAGGCCTCCCTTGTTCTGCATCTCCCCTCTTCAGAACGACAAATCCTCCACCCCTGGGCTCAAGTCCAACACACCAACCCCAAGGAACGACGCCCCAACTCCAGGCACCAGCACGACCCCAGGGCTCAGGTCGATGCCGGGTAAACCTCCGGGCATGGACCCGATAGGTATAATGGGTAGGCACCATGGGCTGGGTTAATCTGATTGGAGGCCCACCTCCCTGACGCCCACCCCTCGCAGCCTCGGCTCTGCGCACGCCCATCTCCATCACCAGCTCCTATGCGGCGCCCTTCGCCATGATGAGCCACCATGAGATGAACGGCTCCCTCACCAGTCCTGGCGCCTACGCCGGCCTCCACAACATCCCACCCCAGATGAGCGCCGCCGCCGCTGCTGCAGCCGCTGCCTATGGCCGATCGCCAATGGTGAGCTTTGGAGCTGTACGTAGACCTTTTGGCTCCTTTCTTGGGGACTGATGGAGGGCTGTCTTGCCTTGCTTTACAGGTTGGTTTTGACCCTCACCCCCCGATGCGGGCCACAGGCCTCCCCTCAAGCCTGGCCTCCATTCCTGGAGGAAAACCGTAAGCTTTGGCTATACTTACTGCATGCTTTGATGGCAGCAGTGACGGTTTCTCACCTTTTCAGAGCGTACTCATTCCATGTGAGTGCTGATGGGCAGATGCAGCCCGTGCCCTTCCCCCACGACGCCCTGGCAGGCCCCGGCATCCCGAGGCACGCCCGGCAGATCAACACACTCAGCCACGGGGAGGTGGTGTGTGCCGTGACCATCAGCAACCCCACGAGGCACGTCTACACAGGTGGCAAGGGCTGCGTGAAGATCTGGGACATCAGCCAGCCAGGCAGCAAGAGCCCCATCTCCCAGCTGGACTGCCTGGTGAGAATCCCAGGGCTGCTGCGCCGCCTCCAGCAGCACTCAGCCCTGCCCCTTCTCCCTCCAGAACAGGGACAATTACATCCGCTCCTGCAAGCTGCTCCCTGATGGGCGCACGCTCATCGTGGGCGGCGAGGCCAGCACGCTCACCATCTGGGACCTGGCCTCGCCCACGCCCCGCATCAAGGCCGAGCTGACGTCCTCGGCTCCCGCCTGTTATGCCCTGGCCATTAGCCCTGACGCCAAAGTCTGCTTCTCCTGCTGCAGCGATGGGAACATTGCTGTCTGGGACCTGCACAACCAGACCCTGGTCAGGTGAGCCGGCAGGAGGGAGCATTAGTGCCTCGGACTCACCCTCCTCCCTGCTTGGCTTTCGTAGGCAGTTCCAGGGCCACACAGATGGGGCCAGCTGCATAGACATCTCCCATGATGGCACCAAACTGTGGACAGGGGGCCTGGACAACACGGTGCGCTCCTGGGACCTGCGGGAGGGCCGACAGCTACAGCAGCATGACTTCACTTCCCAGGTGTGCGGCCCAAGACTCCTCCCTTCCCAAAGGCTCAGTCCATCTGCCCTCCCACCACCTGCAGATCTTCTCGCTGGGCTACTGCCCCACTGGGGAGTGGCTGGCTGTGGGCATGGAGAGCAGCAACGTGGAGGTGCTGCACCACACCAAGCCTGACAAGTACCAGCTGCACCTGCACGAGAGCTGCGTGCTCTCCCTCAAGTTCGCCTACTGCGGTGAGCCTTGGATGGGCCCAGGCCTGATGGAGAACCTGATCATGCCTTTGCCTCCCACCTGCAGGCAAGTGGTTCGTGAGCACTGGGAAAGATAACCTTCTCAACGCCTGGAGGACGCCTTATGGAGCCAGCATATTCCAGGTACTGCCCACCGTCTGAGTCCTCCTCTGGGTTCCTGCTGCTTCTCCTCGTCTTCCTCCTCCAGTCTAAAGAATCCTCGTCTGTCTTGAGTTGTGACATTTCAGCGGATGACAAATACATTGTAACAGGCTCTGGTGACAAGAAGGCCACAGTTTATGAGGTCATCTACTAAACAAGAACTCCAGCAGGGCTGTCAAACTCTGGGAGAAACCGACTCGGCTCTGACAGGGAGACCCCCAGGCGAGGGGCCCCGAGGATGGCGGAGGATGGGCCGCAGGCAGCCGAGCGTTCAGGGCTGCGCTCCGGCCGGCTGAGAGGGCACGTGCCCCGTCACAGTCTGGACTCCTGGGCCTGGATTGATGTGTCTCACAGACTCGGAAGGGTTCTGCTCCTCCTCCTCCCCCTGAACAATGCTGGCAGTTGCTACAAATAGATTTATTGGAGGCTTATGGCTCCGGTTCCCCCACAGACCCGCTCATGAGTCTCTGTTTGTTCTTCCCTTTTCTTTTGCCCTGTCCCTCACCTTGGGTCGGGGGTGCTGGAGTGGACCACAATGTTGTGCTGGGGGATGGGGGGGTCTCTCTTTGCCGATTGTGCAGTGCACAAGATTTGTGAAAAATGTAAATAACAGACTCCTATTGCGGACTGATCAGTGGGAGAGGAGGCCCCTTCCCACCGGAAACTCTGAGTGTGTATTTCGCCTGCTGTATTTGTAATCCACTCGTGGTGGTGGCTTTTTTTTTTTTTTTTTTTTAAATAAACAGATGCTCTCACCTGGGAAGAGGAGACAGGGAGGGGAACCAATTGAAGAAAGAGGAGAAAAGTCTTAGAGTGTGGAAAAGGCAACCAGGTTGGCCGTAAGGTGCCTGCTGGAATGCGTGTGCCTCCACACGGGTCTGGGCATCCGGACTGATAACCAGCCGGCCAGACTGAGGGATGGAAGGCACTGAGATGGGGGCCCGTCCAGGCGGACACCCGCAGAAATGGAGCTTTCTGTGGTCTCTTGCACTCTGGCTGCCTCTTGCCCTCTCTGTGTCTCTCTTTCTTGGTCTCTCCCTCTCTCCTCCTCAGCCTGGTCTTTCTCTTTGGTGCACACTTAGTTATTGTTGTGAGCAATGGAAGTTCAAAGGAACTCCCTCTCCAGCTCTTCTGAATCTTGGGACACAGCCTAAAAAGGACAAAAAGTTAGAAGACAGCATAGCAACTCAGCTCAGGGAGCTACCAGAGAAAAATAGCAACTGATGTGGGTGCTTTTTTTTTTTTTTTAATTTGAATAAAAAGAATTAGAAGTGATGTCCTTTTATAAAATGCCTTCTCCCCCTTCCCGCCTACAGTCTCTTCCTCTCCCCTTAGAGGGGGGAAAGTGTATAAACCTACAGGGTTGTGAGTCTGAAAAGAGGATCCCCCTCACCCCCACCCTGGGCAGAGCAGTGGGGGTTGGGGGGTGGGAGAGGGGGACACAGATCCTGGCACACTGTGGATATTTCTTGCAGATTGCAGTCTCTTGTGGCCCAAACAGGTTAGGTAGACTATCGCCTCTGGCAGGTGCCACCTTTTGGTACCAACATGTTCTGAGGTGTTAGGATTTGGGTTGGGTTTTTTTTGTTTGTTTTTTTTTTCCTTTTGGTCTTTTTTTTTTTCTCCTTTTAAAGAAAAGCTAAAGGCCGCTGTGAGTCCTGGTGGCAGGCTCTCCATGGATGTAGCATATCGAAGATAATTTTTATACTGCATTTTTATGGATTATTTTGTAATGTGTGATTCCGTCTGCTGAGGAGGTGGGAGGGGCTCCAGGGAAAGCCACCCACCTTCAGTGAGGTTGCTCCCCAGCTGAGCGCACCGGGCATGGGATGTGGAGGCTGGCGACACACCCTGTGCCTCTCCAAGGCTGGGCGCGTGGGGCGTCCAGAGTCTCTCTGGGTCTCAGATGTCCATCTGCCACCTCTTGTTAAGGCTCTAGCCAGAAGGGAGGGTGAGGGTAGAAGAAAGTTATTCCCGAAGAAAAAAAGAATGAAAAGTCATTGTACTGAACTGTTTTTATATTTTTAAAAGTTACTATTTAAAGGTTGGTTTGATTGTTGCGTCTTAATTGCCTCTCCCCCCAGTTTGCCAGTCCCGCCCCCCGCCCCCCGGGAAAACAGCCAGGCCACTGTTGCTGTCACATTCTGGAGCCTGGGCCAGGGCCATTTCCCATCGATGTGAGCTCTTCTCATCTCACAGCATTCCCTGCGCTGCTTCCACCCCCTTCTCCCCTTCCAGATACCCAGCATCGCAGCAGGGATTTCACAATCCCATACTGTGTCGCCTCCCATCCAAGCGCCAGGGAGGGTGGGGGGTAGGAGCTAAGACTTCCTCTGGACAGATGGGCAGGGCAGAGTTCACTGAGGTGAAGGAAGACCACAGGTTAACACCAAAGTATTGTACAGCTGTCAATGCAAAACTTTTTTGGAAAAAAATTAAACGTAATGAACTTGAAGCGAAACTGCAAAGTGTCTGTGAACATCTGGACCTTGG